CAGGAAGGGGAGTGAGAGAACCTTAAAGACAAACCTTCTTCTCTCCCATCACTTGGCCCAGGAGTAATACCGCTTTCAAAATTCAATACATCTATTCACTTGCAGACATGAAGGAAAAGATTCCTGAAGCATAAGTGAGAACCAAATTCCTAGATTTATCTAAAGCATACCAGAATACAAGATGCAACTTTCACCTTTCTCTAGGACTTATACAATGTAAAATTGAGGTATGGAAATTTAAAGCATATTTTTTCTCTTCATATTTGTATTAAAGTTCAATTTTACAAACCATGGAAGTTAACAAGAGCTTAAAATAAAGCTCCTATTCTAAGGAAAAAATGTGTAATTTGATTTATTTGTCTATGATAGATACAATAACTTTTTTTAAAAAAAGCCCCTTTTCTCCCCAAAACACGCAGATCATATTTATGCATCACTTCTGGATGTAATTTTTTTAAAGTTATGCAAAAGGTTCATTTTTCCCTGTTTTGCTATCAAAGCATTCCATGCAATCAAAATAATTGGGATATCTTTTTTTACTTACCCAATATTAAACAGGTAAGGTTTCTGCAACATTTACCAAATTTCACTTAACATTAATGAAAAGTGAAGAAAGCAATTCAAGACTTCAAGTTTTGGGAAAATTATTTCTTATTAGAACTAAAATATCCATCTATAGTATCACTGTATACATGAACTTCATTTCTTAATTGGTGAGTTTGTTACAGATGAGGTATGTTAAATCCAACTTTTTCCATTTAAAAATTTTAAGGTGATACTTTGGCAATTATAACTCCATTAACATAATTTCAAGAACTTTGTATACTATGTGATTTGGATCCTACTGCTTAGTTTGGGTGACTATAAAATAATTTGAGGTTTTTTAAAGACTGAGAAGTATTTCTCAATATTAGGTTTTGCAAACAGAAAGTTGAGTGTTATAAATTCCACCTCCCACAGACCAGAATTCACAGCCATTGGTCAGGGGCAAATACCACTAGCTCTGCATCCTCAGTCACTTTGTGCCATTTCATCAGGTCAGAGCCAAAGGTAAGTTTTTATACTTGCTTTCTTCTTGGGTCAATATTTATGCATTTTAATATTTTATAATTAGGAAAGCTTGAAAAATGAAGACATTAGCAGGACTTGTTCTGGGACTTGTCATCTTTGATGCTGCTGTGACTGCCCCAACTCTAGAGTCCATCAACTATGACTCAGAAACCTATGATGCCACCTTAGAAGACCTGGATAATTTGTACAACTATGAAAACATACCTGTTGATAAAGTTGAGGTAATCGATCCTCCTACTCTTGAAACTTTAAATGAAGAAATTCTCTTTTTTTTTTTTTTTTCAGATTGAAATAGCCACAGTGATGCCTTCAGGGAACAGAGAGCTCCTCACTCCACCCCCACAGCCTGAGAAGGCCCAGGAAGAGGAAGAGGAGGAGGAATCTACTCCCAGGCTGATTGATGGCTCTTCTCCCCAGGAGCCTGAATTCACAGGGGTTCTGGGGCCACACACAAATGAAGGTCAGGTACCTCAAAGCAGAATTACAATTGAGTACATTTAATTTTATTTTCCTTTATCTTTTAGACTTTCCAACCTGTCTTTTGTGTACTTGTATAAGTACCACCGTGTACTGTGATGACCATGAACTTGATGCTATTCCTCCGCTGCCAAAGAACACCGCTTATTTCTATTCCCGCTTTAACAGAATTAAAAAGATCAACAAAAATGACTTTGCAAGCCTAAGTATGGATGACAGCATTAACGGCCTTCACCGCATTTAATTACTTCCTTTATTTTTTTCTGCTAGGTGATTTAAAAAGGATTGATCTGACATCAAATTTAATATCTGAGATTGATGAAGATGCATTCCGAAAACTGCCTCAACTTCGAGAGCTTGTCCTGCGTGACAACAAAATAAGGCAGCTCCCAGAATTGCCAACCACTTTGACATTTATTGATATTAGCAACAATAGACTTGGAAGGAAAGGGATAAAGCAAGAAGCATTTAAAGTAAGTTTTAAGTTTGATATGCAGACTTTTATTTATTGAGTTCCCACATTTGGAATGTTTACAGGACATGTATGATCTCCATCATCTGTACCTCACTGATAACAACTTGGACCACATCCCTCTGCCACTCCCAGAAAATCTACGAGCCCTTCACCTCCAGGTAGGAGTCTACCAGTAAGGTGCGCCCAAGGGATCTTGTCATAATTTATTTTCATCTTTTTTAGAATAACAACATTCTGGAAATGCACGAAGATACGTTCTGCAATGTTAAAAATTTGACTTATATTCGTAAGGCACTAGAGGACATTCGATTGGATGGAAACCCTATTAATCTCAGCAAAACTCCTCAAGCATACATGTGTCTACCTCGTCTGCCTGTTGGGAGCCTTGTCTAATTTCAGATAATGGTTAGCATTACGATGGCTACTATAAATAAACCATTCTTACTGCTCTCTTCCAAAACAAAACTCAGCATGATACTTTGAGATTGTGTTCTGAGAGATGATATGACTACATAAAATACAATTAAAAATGTTATAATGAAAATGTAGTAATTTAAGAAAACACCAGATGAGTTAGGAATAAACCTATAACATTTACAAAAAGAGCAAAACTAAGTGATAGAAAATATTTCACACATGTTCTTATAGATCATGTATCACTTGCAAGTTTTAGGAGTTCATATCCTATATCATTTCAAATTAAGTACATAATAAAGTAAAATTTTGAAATGAACACTTTAGGTATTTTTGCCAAGATTTAGATGTTTTTAATTAAACTTTTCTCTTCCTTTTTTTTTCACTAAAGCATGTTTATTCCCCTAATCCATTAAAGAGCATGAAAAAAAGAATAAATGTATTTGAAAATTATAATGGCCTTGTGAAATAGTCATTATAATGAC